ATAACTCTCGAAAGTAGGCATTATTATCATCATCTTACAGATGAGAAAGTTTAGGCGCAGAGATATTAATAACTTGCCCTGAGGTCACAATGTAACAAGTGCTAGTGCTGCGATTTGGCACCCAGTCTGGGTTGGCAGTCTGTGCTCTTAAACCTACCAGGCTGCACTCATCTCTTGATTTACTTAACCAGCCCCCTAACCTTGGCCATTTAGATTGTTTCCAATTTGTTGTTGTTAAAAGTAACACAGCAATGCACAGCTTTGTGTTAACTGTCCTCCCACCACCACCAAATTTAGCATTTTCCTGAGTGAATAGGTGTGCACATGATGCCTAGTTGCTTTCAAAGAGGGGAATCCATGACATTTTCATACAATTCGAGAATGTTAGTGCTTATGTGGCAGGAAATTGTTCAAGGTCACCCCCTAAAAAATGATGGCGAAGAAAGGACGAAAACCTGAGACTTCTGGTTGTAGTTCTCTCCCTCCATTGCTTCCCTTACATTAAGATAGAATGAACAGTATGGGCCGGGCGCAGTGGCTGACGCCTGTAATCCCAGCACTTTGGGAGGCCGAGGTGGGTGGATCACCTGAGGTCAGGAGTCCGAGACCAGCCTGACTGACATGACGAAACCCCATCTCTACTAAAAATACAAAAATTAGCTGGGCGTGGTGGCGTGAGCCTATAATCCCAGCTACTCGGAAGGCTGAGGCAGGAGACTAGATTGAACCCGGGAGGCAGAGGTTGCAGTGAGCCGAGATGGCGCCATTGCACTCCAGCCTGGGTGACAAGAGCGAAACTCCATCTCAAAAAAAAAAAAAAAAAAAAAAAAAAGAACGAAAAGTATCTTCCTCGCGAACTGAATCTCAGTTGATGCTAGTATCTTCCATGAGACTTCCTTGTTGAGGCAGGTAACTCTGTGGGTTAACTTGATGGGGCTCAGCCAAAGACCTAAGAACTAAATGGATTAAGATGCTTAATGAGGCCAGGGCTCAACTTAATCCCCTGCTCCTGGGCCAGCTCTCCAGTTCAGTAAGGTAGAGCTTTGGCCGAGGACGAGGGGAAGATGTCACGCAAGATAGAAGGCTTTTTGTTATTACTTCTCTTTGGCTATGAAGGTATGTGCTATTCAACCATTGACATTCATTGCTAGATTTTTTCTGTCTCATCCTTTTGCTTTAGCCACATTGGGATTATCGTCTACCGAGGTATGTAACAGTAAGAAGGCTGTAATGTACATCTTTTCTGCCCTGCCTCTCTGGTTGGCTGCAGGATGAAGGCGAGGACCCCTGGTACCAAAAAGCATGCAAGTGCGATTGCCAAGGAGGACCCAATGCTCTGTGGTCTGCAGGTGCCACCTCCTTGGACTGTATACCAGGTGAGTATCCCCTGTCCTTGGGATGGAACAGTTGTGTGAATGTGAATTCTTTTTCCTTTCCCAGAATGCCCATATCACAAGCCTCTGGGTTTCGAGTCAGGGGAGGTCACACCGGACCAGATCACCTGCTCTAACCCGGAGCAGTATGTGGGCTGGTATTCTTCGTGGACTGCAAACAAGGCCCGGCTCAACAGTCAAGGCTTTGGGTAAGCAGGGCCCGGGGATTTTTTTTCATGTGAGTCTCTCGGTGACTCGGTATGTTCTCGGCAGGTGTGCCTGGCTCTCCAAGTTCCAGGACAGTAGCCAGTGGTTACAGATAGATCTGAAGGAGATCAAAGTGATTTCAGGGATCCTCACCCAGGGGCGCTGTGACATCGATGAGTGGATGACCAAGTACAGCGTGCAGTACAGGACCGATGAGCGCCTGAACTGGATTTACTACAAGGACCAGACTGGAAACAACCGGGTAAGTTGGGCTTATCCCAAACCAACTTCAGCTGATGGTGACAGGATTTCCTCTATCTCTCTAGGTCTTCTATGGCAACTCGGACCGCACCTCCACGGTTCAGAACCTGCTGCGGCCCCCCATCATCTCCCGCTTCATCCGCCTCATCCCGCTGGGCTGGCACGTCCGCATTGCCATCCGGATGGAGCTGCTGGAGTGCGTCAGCAAGTGTGCCTGATGCCTGCCTCAGCTCGGCGCCTGCCAGGGGGTGACTGGCACAGAGCGGGCCGTAGGGGACCCCCTCACACACCACCGAGATGGACAGGGCTATATTTCGCAAAGCAATTGTAACTGCAGTGCTGGGTAGATAATTTTTTTTTTTTTAAGATATAGCTTTCTGATTTCAATGAAATAAAAATGAACTTATTCCCCACTCAGGGCCAGAGAAAGTCAGAACAAAGAAAATGTCCCCGAAACGAATTTTCTTACAAAAGCCTAAGTAGCAGGGGTAATTTTCTGCTCATTTTTTGTCTCAGTGATACTGTGAAAGGTGCAGTCTCAGGGGAACACAAAGCAGCCCTGATAATTTGAAAATTCATTTGCTTTACCACATTCAAGACAGAAACATACAGTTTCCTAAAGCCTGGCTTTGAATGCAGAAGGGAGCAGCTCCTCCTAGTTAAGTTTCCACTAAATCATCGCCAAAGAGGACTTCAGAGCCCTGGGGAGGCAGCTGAGGGTCTCAAGGGTGACTGGGTGGCAGGGATGAGTGCGGTGGGTGAGAATCCCGGTGCCCTGAGAGGCTATACGTGACAAATGACCAAAAGCCCAAGGTAGGGGAGTTTCCTCTGCTCACAGTTCTTACCTTCAAGGCGGATCTGGGCTTCCACCCTCATGAACACAGGGATTGGGGAGGGACCAGAGCGCCCAATACACACAGCTCCATTATGCAATCCATTCCAGCAAATTCCCCGTGTCTGTGGTCACCATTTAGGTGATCATACAGGACAGGCTGCACATCTCAGTATATGTAGGGACCCCAAATGACCACAACACAGTACAATTGCCCTTTACCTAGGGCTACCATTTCCTAGCAAACCAAACATAGTTCGAGAACAGCTGGCCCAGGAGCTACCACTGGCTACTCAGAGGAGGCTCATTAGCTGGCTACATGCTTCGCAGGAAGTGGGAAGGACTCACATCATAAAAAGGACCATGTAGCTTTTTCCCTGAAAGCTTCTCACCCTCCACCCTCTGCCTTGCAATACGCAAACTGCGCCTGCTCCTGAAAAGCTCTCTGGGAAGGAATGGGCCTGGCTTTCCGTTCCTGGAGGCGGCGCCTTAGATTGGGAGGCCTCATTGGCCACTTAGAGCGCAGCCTGAGTTTCCAGGCCCCTTCCTGGGAGAGGCTGTTAACACGGGGGAGGGGCAGGAGAGGGATATGGAGAGCAGGTGGTGGAATCAGAGGACGAGGCTGCTCTAAAGACTGTTCTGGCCCCAGACACAGGGTAGTCTTTGCTAGCAGCTCATTTCCGAGTTACTTTTCATTTTCAAATGCCAAGGCAAGTGACTAGACTCGCGCTAATACAGTGCTGGACAACACATTCACCTTTTCTGTGAACAGGCAGCCTTCTAAAAGCCCCAAACATCCTTCTTGATGCTTTGGGGGCTCAATTATTTTATATCCAACCCAGCATCTTTCTAGTCCCTATGCTGTATGCTTGAACTTCGGAAAATGCTTTTCCCCGCCCAATCTTCTCTCAAATATAAACACATCACACAGGGTGTTGGGGGTGGGGGGGGGGGGTGGGGGGACTTATCCCTGGCCTTAGGACACAGGACAAATCTATTTTGGATAGAAATGCCTGAACAGAGACCCTTATTTGGAAAGGTGAATTAACTTTGGTCACGACATGGACTGTCAGACAAAATGGCAGTATCCTAAGAGTTAAGGCACATCAAACACAGGAGTCGAGAGAGTGCAGTTCAGGGAAAAAGGAGAGGAGGAAACAGTGAGGCAGGGAGAAAGGCTTTCCAAATAAGAGTTCATGTTGGAAACTTTTGTCACGGCTTTATTGAGATTAAGTTCACATACAATTTGTATCCATTTAAAGTGTACAATTTGATGACTTTTGGTATATTCAGAGTTGTGCAACCATTATCACTAGATCAATTTTAGAAAGTTTATCACCCCAAAGAGAAATCCTGCACCCATCAGCCAACACTCCCCAACCCATCGGCCACCCCAAGCCCTCTGCAACCACGAATCGACTGTCTCTGTAGATTGGCCTTCTGGACGTTCTACATAAATGAAATCATATAGTATGTGGTATTTCGTGACTGGCTTCTTTCACTTAGCATAGTGTTTTAAAGTTCATCCACGTTATAACATGTGTATCACTATGTCACTTGTCACTCCTTTTTATTGCTGAACATCATTGTTCAGTATCATGTCAAGAGCACATTGTTATTTATCCATTCATCCATTGATGGATATTTGGGTTTCCACTCTTTAGCTATTATGAATAATGCTGCTATGAACATTTGTGTATAAGTTTTTGTGCGGATGTGTGTTTTCATTTATCT